CGGTTTCGCGCCCCTTACCGGGGAAGTACATCTTCCCCTGGTACAGCTGATCCATCATCTGGTACACTGCTGTCGCCACTTGGTCCAGCTTCTCCCGGGCTGCGGGCAGGAGGAGAAGCCAGGTGACCGGCCTGCCCCGGGGTCTCGCTGGCGGGGTAGTCGGGACTGGGCTGGGCTCCGGCACTCACTGATCTTGGCGGGGATGGCCAGGTGCAGCTCCTTCATCGTGTCGTCGCTCCAGTCGGTGAGCAGCGCCCCTGACACGGGGATGTCGCCCACCCACCAGGACTTGAAGTTCACATGGTGGCGGTAGAAGGAGAACTTCTTGGAGAAGTTGCTGTGGCAGTGCAGACAGCCGTGGGCCAGCGCCGCCGTCAGGCACACCAGGCACAGCAGCAGGGCCATGCCCGTCCCGGCCCGCCGCCGGCCAACCAACGACGCTGCTCGCGCCACACCCTTCAGCCGCGCACCAACCAACGGCCCCCACTCGGGCGCTTGGCCGTGTCTCCTCCCCCGCCCGCCCCACCAGCGCAGGCCCCGCCCCATCCCAGGCCCAGCCCCGCCTCCGTCCTCAGCCGACTACTGACGGCGCCGGCTCCGCCTCCAGGCCCCGCCCACGACCCGCCCCTCAGAAGACTCCGCCACTGGGTGGGCCCCGCCCCAAGGCCGCGCCCTACGCATGCGCCAATGGCCCGTGCCTGTGCCAATGGCCGGTGCCCGCTCCTCGGCCGGCTCCCGCTGAGGCCCCGCCCCGTGTCGCAGCCACGGTGCAGGCTCCGCCCACAGGCCGCGGCCCCGGTTGCTAGGCAACGGAGACCTCCGCCCGGCCCGGCTCAGGGCATCCCAGGGCTGCTGCCCGGAACTTGGCTCCGTGCGCCTTCGCCGCCCGGGCCCCTTAAAGCCCGCGGGACCGAGTCTGGGAGACCCCTGCACGCCGCTTCTGCGCGGAGCCCCGGGCCCTTTAAGGAAAGTAGGTCCGGTCCGCGGGTGCGGTCGGGCATGCGTGTGGGGCGTTCCCGCGGCCGTGTCCCTCCGCGGCGGCTGCGAGGCGGTGCGGCGGCTGAGGCGGCCGAGGCGGCCAGTTGGGTACCGGGAGGGGCGAAGGCGGGCGGCAGAGGCGATCAGGTGGGTGTCCGGGAGGGGCGAAGGCGGGCGGCAGAGGCGGCCAGGTGGGTGCCCGGGAGGGGTGAACTTAGGCGGCGAGGAGACCGAGTTCTCAGGAAGGGCGAACCCTGGCGGCGGGGAAGCTGGATCCCTCAGACGGGCGAACTTAGGCTACGGGGAGGCCGAGCCTTCAGGAAGGGCGAGGCCGGGCGCGGTGGCTCACGCCTGTAATCCCAGCACTTTGGGAGGCCGACGCGGGTGGATCACCTGAGGTCGGGAGTTCGAGACCAGTCTGGCCAACATGGTGAAACCCCGTCTGTACCAAAAATACAAAATTAGCCGGACGAGGTGGCGCGCACCTGTAATCCCAGCTGCTGAGGAGGCTGAGGCAGGAGAATCACTTGAACCCAGGAGGCAGAGGTTGCAGTGAGCCGAGATCACATCACTGCACTCCAGCCTGGGCAACCAGAGCGGGGGAAAAAAAAAAAAGAACAAAAGAAAAAAGAAAAAAGGAAGGGCGAACTCAGGCGGCAGGGAAGCCGGATCCTTCAGGAGGGGTGAACTTAGGCGGCGAGGAGGCCGATCCCCCAGGAGGGGCGAACGCGGGCGGCGGGGAGACCGATTACCCCGGAGGGGGATACAGGGTGCGGGGTCGAGCTGCGGGGGTGAACTCCTGGCCCTGCCCGCTGCCCTCCCGCAGGACCCCGCACCTCCCGGTGTGGATTAAAATTCTGCAGGGCTTCAGGATCCCCAAGCCAACGCGGCGGTCGGGCCCTTTCGAATAGGCCCTTCTTGCTCGGGGTCCCCAAAGTCGCTGGCAGGGCCCCCCCACCCCGGAAGGAGGCGCCCGCCAGGGACAAGCTGCCCCTCCTCCCTGCAGCGAAGAGGGGCTAGAAAGTGTAAGCGAGGGTGCATTTTATTAGGAGTCACTGAGAGGGGAGGGGAAATTGGAAAATGCAGTCACAGAGCAGAAAATCAGTGCTCCAAGCCGCAGCTCATCCTGGGGGTAAGATTTCCAGTCTTTGTACACACTGTTTTGGAATTTGTCATTTCACCTTTCATTTCTCTAGAAGTTTCCAAGGGTCACTTGTGTCTCGTCCGTGGGAAGACCGGGGGAGCCCAGAAGGCCTTGGTGTGGAATTCTGAGAGCTGATTCCTGCCTTGTCTTCTCCACTGTTCCTGGAGGAATCCGAGAAGAGCAGAGCGGAGGGAGCCCCAGACACGGTAACCTGCCCCCGGCCTCAGGGGACAACGAGCCAGCAGGTCATGATTCCCCTGTGTATTTCAGGTCCGCGGGAGAGCTGTGGGGCTTGGTGAGTGTTTCGTGGCCTCTCGGGTTGGTCAGCACCCCCAGCCAGCTGGCCCAGGACCCCTCTACAGAAGTCCAGGAGAGCAGGCGTCACCAAGATGTCCAACCCCTTCCTGAAGCAAGTCTTCAACAAGGACAAGACATTCCGCCCCAAGCGCAAGTTTGAGCCAGGCACCCAGCGCTTCGAGCTGCACAAGAAGGCGCAGGCGTCGCTGAACGCCGGGCTGGACCTGCGGCTGGCCGTGCAGTTGCCCCCGGGCGAGGACCTGAACGACTGGGTGGCTGTTCACGTGGTGGACTTCTTTAACCGCGTCAACCTCATCTACGGCACCATCAGCGACGGCTGCACGGAGCAGTCCTGCCCCGTCATGTCGGGGGGCCCCAAGTATGAGTACCGCTGGCAGGATGAGCATAAGTTCCGGAAGCCCACGGCACTCTCCGCGCCCAGGTACATGGACCTGCTGATGGACTGGATCGAGGCGCAGATCAACAACGAGGACCTCTTCCCCACCAACGTTGGTGAGTCAGAGCTGGCAGGGGCTCGGGGATACTCCGTGGACCCGTCCCACCCCTCTCCCTGCAGGCACTCCGTTTCCCAAGAACTTCCTGCAGACGGTGCGGAAGATCCTGTCGCGGCTGTTCCGCGTGTTCGTGCACGTCTACATCCACCACTTTGACCGCATCGCGCAGATGGGCTCCGAGGCCCACGTGAACACCTGCTACAAGCACTTCTACTATTTCGTCAAGGAGTTCGGCCTCATCGACACCAAGGAGCTGGAGCCACTGGTGCGCGGGCTTGGGGCTGAGGGCGTGCGGTTGTGGGAGCTGATGTCTTGCTTGCTCTTTACAGAAAGAAATGACCGCCCGGATGTGCCACTGAGAGCCCCGCGGGTCTCCCGGTGCCCGAACCGCCGCTGGGGCCTCGGAGACTTGGAGGAGGACGCTCTGGAACCATCATCCCGCTTCTCTCCGGCCTGAGCATCTCAGGGAGACCAGGGGCCGAGCCGCTGAGCAGGTGTTGGTCCTCAGGAGCTCCAACCCCGGACGGCAGATGCCTTCCTCAGTCTCGAGCCTCAGTCTCCCGTCTGGGACTAAAACGTGAACTCTGTAATTCTATGTGTTACTAGCAACCGGAAAAGCCCACTGTGTTTTTAAACCACTTCCACTTTCCAGGAGGCTGGATGGCTTCCAGGGTCACTCCTTGCCCTGGGTGGCTCCCAGGCTCCTGGAACTTCTGCCTCCACCTCGCTGGGGAGCCCCCAGGGCTGCTGTGGCCACAGCCCTGCCTGGGCCTGTCTCTCAAGGGCACCCAGCTTGCTCGGCCTCCTACATGTCTCCCGTTGGGGAGGCAAGAGGCTGAGGGGCTTCCGAGCCCCTGAGAGCGGACATCTCCTCCCGCAGGCCTTTACTCCGCACTCCCCACTGGCAGCCGCTGGTGTCTCTTCACACAGAGGCACAACCTGGACCCAGGCAGCCTCTTTCCTCCCTCCCCAATCTCTTCCATTTTTCTACAGATTTTTTTTTTTTTGGTCATACTAGAGACAGGGGTCTCGCTGAACTCCTGGCCTCCAGTGATCCTCCATCCTCGGCCTCCCAAAGTGCTGGAATCACAGGGGTGAGCCACCGCACCCAGCCCTCTCTCTTCCTCAATGCACTCTGCTTCTTCCGTTCTTCCGAAACATTCAGCTGACTGTATCCAGGGCTTCCTGGACTCCTGGGACCCCACGTCCTGCACCCCGGCTTCTGACTCATTTCCTAAGGGCCCCTTTGTGTATCATAAAGGGTTTGATTTTTATAGTCACATTTACAACCATCTTGAGATTTTTATTTTTTTTGAACGGAGTCTCCCACTGTCGCCCAGACTGGAGTCCAGTGGCACAATCTCGGCTCACTGCATCCTCCACCTCCTGGGTTCAAGTGATTCTCCTGCTTCAGCCTCCCAAGTAGCTGGGATTACAGGTGTGCGCCACCACGCCCAGGAAATTATTGTAGTTTTAGTAGAGACAAGATTTCACCATGTTGGCCAGGCTGGTCTCAAACTCCTGACTTCAGGTGATCCGCCTACCTTGGCCTCCAAAAGTGCTGGGATTACAGGCATGAGCTACTGCACCCGGCCTAACCAGGCTGGAGTGCAGTGGTGGGATCTCGGCTCACTGCAAGCTCCGCCTCCCAGATTCACGCCATTCTCCTGCCTCAGCCTCCCCAGCAGCTGGGACTACAGGCACCCACCGTCACACCCGGCTAATTTTTTTGTATTTTAGTAGAGACAGGGTTTCACCGTGTTAGCCAGGATGGTCTTGATCTCCTGACCTTGTGATCCACCAGCCTCAGCCTCCCAAAGTGCTGGGATTACAGGCGTGAGCCACTGTGCCCGGCCAAGAATTTTTTTATCGATAACATAGTGAGCTCTCTGCCTCTTCGGAACGATGTCCACTTTGCTTATGATCAACCCAAGCAGGACTCTTCTCTCCCTGGACGCCTCTCCCCTGGTCTGGAATCTTCCAGTTCTGCCAGAATTGGCCTTTCCCAGATGCTGCAAACTTCCAGTTGAACCCCTTTTTCTGTGTGGCCCCTGGGGCTGCGAGACCAAAATCCATGAGTTCTGTGTACCCTAGACCTTTGGAAGGTGAGAGCAGGGCCCTGAGAAAAGGCAGCCACCTCCTCTCCCTGGCTGAACCCCTGCCACCCTACTCCTCACCAGAATTGTCAGTGGCCTTTCACCACAGTGGTCCTTCCTGCCTGAGCCCTGCACTGTCCCAGACCACACAGAAGTCTGGTCACCTCTGGGCGCCTGGGATGGTCACCGAAGAGAAGCACGCTGTCCCCGTCTCTCCTGGCTTCTGCCAGAAAATCGAACAAGTGCAATTAACACACTGTTACTGCCGAAGCCTGAAACTCCCAGGACTTGTCCTTGATCCTTCCAGAAACCACCAGGTCCGGCACTTGGAGCCCCCCGGAGAGGGACCTCCCAGCCGAGCCCTCAAAGAACTCCATGAAATCAGGAACTGCTTGATGAAATGTATCTCCTTGTACCTGGAAGATGAAGCCCAAACACCCACACCTCTGTCTCCCCCAGGGCTCGGGATGTCTCCAGCAGCCCGGCCACGCAGCTTCCCAGGTGGGCTCGGGGAGGTGGGAGCAGGGACCATCTCTGTCCCCTCCACCCTCACTCCATCCACCTCGGAGACCACCCTCCCCCAGCCAGATACGGAATAAAACTACAGACGCAGACGTCGGAATAAATGGTGTCGTTTTCCTGCCAGTGTTAACA